CGGCCCTTCCCTGACAGCCATCCCTTCCCGAGCCTATTGCCATCCCTGTGCCCTCTTCGGTCAAACGTCTGTTGCGGCTCTTGCCAATTTTCTAACTGGAATGTTTGTTTTCTTGCGGTAGAGTTTAGAGATTTTTACATATTATCAGCCTGGGGGCTCCTCCACCCACACAGCCCTGAGCGTCCACCCTGGCAGCTGTTGCCCGTCTGCAGGCCCCCCCGCCCTCTGCTCCGCGTGCCCCTCCAGCTCAGGGGTCCCCTCGCCTCGGCTCTCTGCACCCCTGCTCAAAACGGTCAAAGAACCCTCCCCGGCCGTTTATTTTTCCCAGAAAGTGACAATTTTCTCTTTTCAGGTCGTAAGCACAGAACTGAGGGAGAAACTGTGGCTGAACAAGAGGAAAATGAGGAAGGAGTCCATGAAGGGGCTTTGGGGAACCTGTAACATCCTCCTCAGGCTCCCGGGGACGCCCCTGGAAAGCAGGCAGAATCGAGGGCGCTGGGGCCCCCGCGAGGGGAGCGGGAGGTCGCGCGTCTCGCAGCGGTTCCCGGCCGCCGGTGACCATCGCTGCGGACACATCCCGAGGAGGGAACCCAAGAGGGCGGCGGGGGGGACTCGCGAGCTGAACGTGGAAGCAACTCCAGCCGAGGACCCCCGGAGGCCTGGAGTGCACGGAGGGGCCGCGGGCAGCGTGGGGACGGCGCCGTCATCTCCCGAAGCCCGGCCCCGCGCTGGCTCCCCGGGCGGTGCAGGGCCGGCGTCGGGAAGGAGGCTCCGAGGCGCCGGCTTCTGCGCCCCACGCAGCGCCGCTCCCCGCGCCCGGGCGCTTTGCAGGCGCGGGCGGGATCCGGGCCAGCGTGTACGCGAAAGCCACGCGCGGGCGCAGCCCACGAGGGGAGGGGCGGGGAAAGGCCTCCTCTTCGCTCCCGGCCCCGCCCCCACACGGCCACCGAGGCGTGCGGTCCTCCCGGGGCCCAGAGCGTCCCGGAAGTGCGCGCCGGCCGGGCGGAGTGGGGCGGGGCCGGACACTTCCGTCCGGCGCGCGGCGTCCTCCTCCCGCTCGGAAGGTGAGTGGGCGCGGGCGGCGGCGGCGGCTCCGCCCTCATCTGCCATGGTTTTCATTTTCCCCAGGTCCCAGGTGTGACACCTTCAGCAGGTCTCAGGGAAGATGGCAGCCCTAGGGGACATTCAGGAGTCCCCTTCTGTCCCGTCCCCTGTCAGTCTCTCATCACCGGGGACACCTGGAACCCAGCACCACGAGCCTCAGCTTCACCTCCATGGGCATCAACATGGTACTCACCCAGCCCGCTGTGCGCCCTCCACCTGGAGGTGAGCCCCAGCCTCCCTGACCCCCAGGCTCCCCTGGCTCCAGCCCTAAGGTGCTCTCCCAGCCGTCCGACCTGGATCTCCAAGACGTAGAGGAAGTGGAGATCGGCAGAGACACCTTCTGGCCCGGTGAGTGAGCAGAATCGGGTTACTGGGGGACCGTACTATCCGCCTCTGCCGTTTCTCATTTCAGACTCCGAGCCCAAGCCGGAGCAGGCTCCACGCTCTCCTGGCTCTCAGGCCCCTGACGAGGGGGCGGGCGGGGCGCTGCGCAGCCTCCTGAGGAGCCTTCCCCGCAGGGCCCGGTGCAGCGCCGGCTTCGGGCCTGAATCCAGCGCGGAGCGGCCGGCGGGCCAGCCGCCTGGGGCCGTCCCTTGCGCCCAGCCGCGGGGCGCCTGGCGCGTGACGCTCGTGCAGCAAGCAGCGGCCGGGCCCGAGGGTGCGCCCGAGCGGGCTGCCGAGCTGGGAGTCAACTTCGGTCGGAGCCGGCAGGGCAGCGCGCGGGGGGCCAAGCCGCACAGGTGCGAGGCCTGCGGCAAGAGTTTCAAGTATAACTCGCTGCTCCTGAAGCACCAGCGCATCCACACGGGCGAGAAGCCCTACGCCTGCCACGAGTGCGGCAAGCGCTTCCGCGGCTGGTCGGGCTTCATCCAGCACCACCGCATCCACACGGGCGAGAAGCCCTACGAGTGCGGCCAGTGCGGCCGCGCCTTCAGCCACAGCTCGCACTTCACGCAGCACCTGCGCATCCACAACGGCGAGAAGCCCTACAAGTGCGGCGAGTGCGGCCAGGCCTTCAGCCAGAGCTCCAACCTGGTGCGCCACCAGCGGCTGCACACGGGTGAGAAGCCCTACGCCTGCAGCCAGTGCGGCAAGGCCTTCATCTGGAGCTCCGTGCTCATCGAGCACCAGCGCATCCACACTGGCGAGAAGCCCTACGAGTGCTCCGACTGCGGCAAAGCCTTCCGCGGCCGCTCGCACTTCTTCCGGCACCTGCGGACCCACACGGGCGAGAAGCCCTTCGCGTGTGGCGCCTGCGGCAAGGCCTTCGGCCAGAGCTCCCAGCTCATCCAGCACCAGCGGGTGCACTACCGCGAGTAGCCGGGCGGGGGCTCGGGGCTCGGCCTCCTACCTGCCCCCAACCCACCCTCCACCCCGTCCCCCACGGTGGGCACTGCCCAGCACCGCATGCCACGTGTCCGGAATAAATTCTTTTTGATTGTTGGAAGTGGGAGCCGGCACCTGCCTGGGTGAGACCTT